GAGGCAGAGGCTGCAGTTAGCTGTGTTTGTGCCTCTACACTCTAGCCTGGGCAGCAGAGCGAGACCTAGTCTTGAAAAATAAATATAAAATAATAGAATGCTCTTCCCAGCTAGATTGTAAGGTTTTTATATGTTAGTGTCCCCATGGTATATTGTAAGTTGTAGGTACATACCCCTATTTATTATATGTTATGGTGTTTTTAGGCAATGAGATTTTTAATATTAGCTACTCATGATTCGCAACAAGTTCGGTCTTTATGAAATAAACTTCATTCAAATCTTTGAATTCCATTTTTAAGTGCAGCTACAGTTGATACCTTAGACAAATGAAAGATTTGTCTACTTCTTAGTTCATTCCTACAGAAAATAAGAACATCTAGTATCTAATATGATCCCTCGTGGGCCCTCAAGAAATACTAGTCTTTTTTAGAAAGTCTAGTCGTGGGTCTGTTTCTCTTTATTCCATTGTGTCTGCCTGCCTTGTTATTGCTGTGTCTAGAAGAAAATGAAGAAAATTAGCATGGCTCCTTTCGTTGCTGTTTTGTACAACTTTTGTATCCTCACTCAGAAGCAAGATCCTTGGAAATGAAATGCTATGTCAAAAACCAGACGAAAAAAACACAACAACAACAGAAAACACATTTTTTATAACTACTCGATTCAAGATTTTGTTGCTAGGTCTTGGAAAATGTTGTATGTCAACCCAAAGGTCTTGGGAAGTCCCCCTGAGTCATGAATGGGTGTGGTAGGACTGGGATGTGGACCTCTGGGCTTTGCTTCTGATGATAACTTCTCCTAGGGCAGCAGTCATGCTGGGGACAGCCGTTTTGTCTGTTTATCTCTAGGCCTTGCACTGTCCCTGTCATATAATAGATGCTCAATACATGTCTTTTGAACTGAACTGCATTGGCCTGGCCATGGTTTAAGCATTTGGACCAATAACACCCTGAGTGTCAAGTTCCTCCTCAGTCGGGCTGGAGAGTCGAGAGCGGGTCATGGTGAGTTGGTCTTTTTGTGTAAGAATCCCTAGTGGCAGCAGCGCCTTGTACTTAAAAATAGAATACTACCAACATCATCTTCCTTCCCAGGATGACAAGGCATTGAGAAAATTAGAATGTGTATATTTTCTCCCTTTTTTTTTTTTGAGACAGTCTCACTCTGTCCCCCAGGCTGGAGTACAGTGGCGCGATCTCAGCTCATTGCAACCTCCGCCTCCCGGGTTCAAGCGATTCTCCTGCCTCAGCCTCTCGAGTAGCTGGGATTACAGGCCCGTGCCACCAAGCCCAGCTAATTTTTGTAGTTTCAGTAGAGACGGGGTTTCACCATGTTGGCCAGGCTGGTCTCGAATTCCTGACCTCGTGAGCCACCGTGCCCGGCCTCTCCATTTTCTAAGACATGCGTTTTTTCATTTGTACATACGTATCTTAGCATTGATACCCCCTCTACATTTGTTTATAAAACAGTGGTACATCTTGTAATCAGTAGCTTCTTAGAACTGAGGAATTCGTTTTGTCATCACTCTGAAGGGCAGTTTAGCCAGTACAGTAAGTCTTCACTCCATAGGTTCTTGGAAATTGCAATTTTAAATGAATGAGATATCATGAAAGCAATTTGACCATAGGCTAATTGATATACATAAGACTTAAGTTCCTTCCAAAATACGTACAATGTTAAACACTGAAATAAAGGTAAGCTATACATACATTTAAGAAAGATTAATTTAAAAACAAGTAAGATGATTATTTAATCAGTTATTCCAGCTCGGGGTTTCTGGTGGATGGAGCCTGTCCCAGCAGCTCAGGGTGCAAGGCAGGGCACCAGCCCTGGACAGGATGCCATCCCATCACAGAGCACATTCGTACACAGCCAGAGTCACTCAGACTGGGACAGTGTAGACATGCCACTTTGCCTCATGTGCACAGCTTTGGGGTGTGGGAGGAACCCTGAGGACCCAGAGAAAACCCACGCGGATGTGGGGAAAACGTGGAAACTCCACCGATAGTGGCCATGGCCAGGAATCCTTTTTTTTTTCCTCATTAATGTTATAACAAAATGACATTGAATGAAATGTTATTCAAGGACCTGCTGTAGTTACAAATTGGTTATTAGACGGGTTGAAGTCTCTGCTTGGCCACTTTCTAGCTGACGTTAAGTTTCTCATCTGACTTAAAAGTCCAGGAAAGACGAAATGATATTATTTAGCACAGCAGCCTGACTTATAGTAGAGCATCAGTACATATTACCTATAGTTGTTTTCATGAAACTATTTCACCAGAAGTTTAGGGATTTATCCTCAAAGGCATTAGGAGTGCCTACACGGCACATAAGGGCATTGTTTTGTATCATACCACAAGTAGCACTTAAGGTTGGAATCATTGCTGACCCCAATGTAAAATGCCTCTTTCTGGACCAGAAAATGGAAAGTGAAATTTGCAATTCATCCCATGTTATTTATTTATTTAGAGACAGAGTCTTGCTGTGTCACCCGGACTAGAGCTGGAGTGCAGTGGTGCAATCTTGGCTCCCTGCAACCTCTGCCTCCTAGGTTCAAGCGATTCTCCTGCCTCAGCCTCCCGAGTAGCTGGGACTACTACAGGTGTGCGCTACCACACCTGCTAATTTTTGTATTTTTAGTAGAGACAGGGTTTCACCATGTTGGCCAGGCTGGTCTCAACTCCTGGGCTCCAGTGATCTGCCTGCATCGGCCTCTCAAAGTGCCAGGATTACAGGAGTGAGCAACCATGCCCGGCCCTCTGTATTTTTGATGGGATGGATGGTTCAACATTTAAAGAGAACCTAAAAAGTTAAAAGTAAAAGCAAAGAAGTCTTAATAACAAAAAGCACCTTCATGCAATGTCACTGTTTTACTGCATCTTAATAAAGAAATGTGGCCACCTTAGACCCAGAATATAATCAATTTTTAATTGTCTTTCTTGGATAATATCAAGATAGAGTGTAATAAGTTAGGTTAACATATTAGCTTGCATCTTGTCAGGGAAAATAGGTAGATCCTCTGAACACAGAGGAAGGAGGGACGTCCACGTTTGTCCTGTTTAGTGTCATACTGAAGAAGAGTATGACCAGCCAGTGCTGGGCGTTCTGCAGCTTGGGACAGATGTTGGGGGGAAGGGCACTGCCTTTCTTGTGAACTTTCTTGCCCAAGGGACAAATGAGCTAAGCAGTACTACGTTATTAGTGGGATGTGTATGTGTGTGTGTGTGTATGAGAGAGAGAGAGAGAGAAAGAGAAAGAGAACAGAGCCTGTAAGTCTTGCCATTTTGCCTTTTCAGACAACCCACCCCCACCCCTCAGCATAGGAATGTAGTCCTAACCCCAAGCCACTGCTTCTTCTGCTTGCAGCTCTAAACTTGAGCAGGTCTTGGGGGCAGTTCACCAGTGCACCACACTACACTACTCTCAGCAATCTTTTTTTTTTTTAAACAGTGATTTGCACTGATCTAGCCTCTAAGGGGTAAGGGCCGAGATGAAGCAGAGAATTTATTTTTATATTATGTCGTCTGGTGCAGAGACTGCTACAAAATCAGGAGTCAAAAATCTAAGGGAATAGGCTGTGAAGTCATTTTGTCCATGAGTTGTGTTACAACACATTCATTCATTGTAAACAATCACCAACAGTCATTGCCATAATTTATTCTTGGCAGTAAATTGGGTTTTCTAGTGACAGAGTAAGCCATCAGAATTAAGCAACCAGGAGCTCCAGTTCATGTGTGCTGGAAAAGATGTTTGCGAGACTTCAGGTACCACTACCTCATATTAAAGGTGAGCAAGTGGAGGCCCAGAGAGGGCAGGTGACTTGCCCAAGGTCACACAGTGGGTTAGAGCCATATCAAGGACTAGAACATTGGTAATCCATCACATCGTCCTTAAACCTTTCTGCCCCACTTCCTGTTGACACAATAGGCAGGATATTAAACTCCAGTTTCATTCCTGGGGATTGATATGAAAGGTTTTTTACTTGTCCAATCCCATTTTCCTTGTCCAGGCAGATGACAGGTAGTAATTTCAGAAACTGAGCAAGGGATGGTGAAAGCTAGATTGTAGTGGGCTCTTTTTGGTTTGGTTGTTATGAGCGCTCTCAATGCAAAGCTTAGAAACCTCTCCAGAGAAATAATCAGCTCTCCAAGGAGTGCTCTTGCAGACTAGCATGTTGCCTTGCTTGCTGGTGTGTATCTTCCTATAAATTCCTGGTATCCAGTGTCCATACAGGAGAAATTGGCTGACTTGTTTTCTTGCTGTGTTGTATGACAGATAATCAGAAATGTAACTCTGGTGCCTTGTCATGTGCCCAGAGGAAGTTAAATGTGCTTGCCTTTAATATGTATATGTATACACACACACACACACACAGCAGTTAGAAAATAGATGTTTGTAAAATATGATTTTTTTAGGGAATATGTAAAAACTGGCATCTCTTCAGATAGACATAGAGGTACTTAAAAACCTTGGTTAATATGTCTTGTTTGTATACTCCATGTGGTGTATTTTACACAGTATCTAAAGGTGTTGCCTGATTTTGAATTAGTTAAAAGACAGGTTAGAGACGTGGGAGAAGAGTATGTTGTATTTCTTGTCTGATCTGAGGAATTTTATATTCCTGAAGTCTATAATTAGGTGCTTGTGTTGATTGTTTATTGAAACAAAGCTGAAGGTGGGGGTGAGGGGAGTGCCACATAGTGGAAAACACTCTATGGCAAACATCTGAGCTTTACTTAAAAGCATGGGCTGCAAAGAAATGTAAATTCATTGGCTTAATTGGAAGAGAGTATTTATAGAAATTGAATGATCCAGTAAAACTAAAAGCCTGGCTTCTTTCATCTTCAGAGACCTGCCTTAGTAAATGCTGTTCTGGAAATCCCTTGCCTGCAAAGTGGACTTTGCCATCCAATTTCTGGCCTCCTGGCAGTCAGTCACTTTGACCTAACCCTATTGCTTGACTCGTATTTACTACGTACTTTCCTTTTTTGGCTTAGGGTTGTACTGAAAATGTACATGTAAAGAAAAAAATGTCCATGTACACTGAAGTTTTCTGATTTTTTATATAGCTCCATAATTTGATTTCAATAACTATTACAAAGAAACTTTTATAAGAAGATACAATTTGAAAATCTTGCTGTGCAGCCTCTTCCCATCTACTCTGCCTGCCTACTACGCCTTTTATAGTTCACCATATCCATTAGGTTCTCGAAAATTCTTCCACTGTTTATGCAAATCTTTAAATTTTTAAATACTTTTATTTTCCTTCTTAGAAAAGGTGACAACTAGATGCTATTCTGCACCTTGTTTTTACATGGAATCATATACCTTAATAAGCTTTTCAGACACTCTTTCAATCTTCTGCTATTATGAAGTTGCAGTGAATAACCTTGTATATCACTTCATACATGTGCAGGTATATCTGTAGGGTAATTTCCTATAAGGGGATCAGGATTTGGGCCAGCAGATATGTGCATATGTATTTGTGATCGTGTGGCTAGCCCCTCCTTTTTTTAACTTTTATTTTAAGTTTAGGGGTACATCTGCAGGTTTGTTATATAGGGAAACTCGTGTCATGAAGGTTTGTTGTACAGATTATTTCATCACACAGGTATTAAGCCTAGTACCCATTAGTTATTTTTCCTGATCCTCTCCCTCCTCCCACTCTCCACCTTCTCTGGTAGGCCCCACTGTCTGTTCCCCTTTATGTGTCCATATGTTCTTATAATTTAGCTCCCACTTATAAGTGAGAACATGCAGTATATGGTTTTCCGTTCCTGTGTTAGTTTGCTAAGGATAATGGCCTCCAGCTCCATCCATGTCCCTGCAAAGAACACAGTCTCATTATTTTTATGGCTGCATAGTATTCCGAGGTATATATGTACCACATTTTCATTATCCGGTCTATCATTGGTGAGCATTTAGGTTGATTCCATGTCTTTGCTATTGTGAATAGTGCTGCAGTGAACATACGGTATGCATGAGTCTTCATAACAGAACAATTTATATTCCTTTGAGTATATACCCAGAAATGGGAATGCTGGGTTGAATGGTATTTCTGGTAGTTTTTTTGGTCCTTGAGAAATCGCCACACTGCTTTCCATAATGGTTGAACTAATTTATACTTCCACCAACAATGTATAAGCCTTTTTTTTGGCAACCTCACCAGCATCTATTGTTTTTTGATTGTTTAATAATAGACATTCTGTCTGGTGTGAGATGGTATCTCATTGTGGTTTTGATTTGCATTTTTCTAATGATCAGTGACATTGAGCTTTTTTTCATATGCTTATTGGCTGCATCACATGTGTGTCTTTTGAAAAGTGTCTGCTCATGTCCTTTGCCCACGTTTTAATGGGGCTGTTTGTTTTTTTCTTGTAAATTTGTTTAAGTTTCTTACCGATGCTGGATATTAGACCTTTGTCAGATGCATAGTTTGCAAAAATTTTCTCCCATTCTATATGTTGTCTGTTTACTCTGTTGAGAGTTTCTTTTGCTGTGCAGAAGCTCTTTAGTTTAATTAGATCCCATTTGTCAATTTTTGCTTTTGTTCCAATTGCTTTTGGTGTCTTCGTCATGAAATCTTTGCCCGTTCCTGTTTTCAGAATGGTATTGCCTTGGTTGTCTTCCCGGGTTTTTATAAAAGTTTTGGATTTTACACTTACCTTTAATCCATCTTCAGTTGATTTTTATATATGGTATAACGAAAGAGTCCACTTTCAATCTTCTGCATATGGCTAGCCAGTTATCCCAGCACCATTTATTGAATAAGTAGTTCTTTACCCGTTGCTTAATTTTTGTCAGGTTTGTCGAAGATCATATGGTTGTAGGTGTGCGGCCTTACTTCTGGGCTCTCATTCTGTCCCATTGGTCTATGTGTCTGTTTTTGTACCAGTACCATGCTGTTTTGGTTACTGTGGCCCTATAGTATAGTTTGAAGTCAAGTAGTGTAATGCCTCCAGCTTTGTTCTTTTTGCTTAGGATTGCCTTTGCTATTCAGGCTCTTTTTTGGTTCCATATGAATTTTAAAATAGTTTTTTCTAGTTCTGTGAAGAATGTTGTTGGTAGTTTGATAGGAATAACATTGAATGTGTAAATTGCTTATGTTTTCCCATTTGTTTGTGTCATCTCTGATTTCTTTGAAGAGTGTTTTTAATTCTTGTTGTAGAGATCTTTCTAGTGTATTCCTAGGTGTTTTATTCTTTTTGTGGCAGTTGTGAATGGGATTATGTTTCTGATTTGGCTCTTGGCTTAACTGTTGGTATATGGGAATGCTAGTGGTTTTTGTATGTTGCTTTTGTATCCTGAGACTTCGCTGAATTTATGTATCAGCTTAAGGAGCTTTTGGGCTGAGACTATGGGGTTTTCTAGATATAGAATCATGTTGTCTGCAAACAGAGGGTAGTTTGACTTCCTCTCTTTTTATTTGGAGGCACTTTATTTCTTTCTCTTGACTGATTGCTCTGGCCAGGGCTTCCAATATTATGTTGAATAGGAGTGGTGAGAGAGGGCATCCTTGTCTTTTGCCAGTTTTCAAGGGGAATGCTTCCAGCTTTTGCCCATTCAGTATTATGTTGGCTGTGGATTTGTCATCGATGGCTCTTAATATTTTGAGGTATGTTCATTCAATATGTAGTTTACTGAGAATTTTTAACATGAAGCAGTGTTGAATTTTATTGAAAGCCTTTTCAGCATCTATTGAGATAATCATGTGTTTTTTGTCTTTAGTTGTTTATGTGATGAATCACATTTATTGCTTTGCCTGTGTTGAACCAACCTTGCATCCCAGGGATAAAGCCTACTTGATCATGATGGGTAAGCTTTTTGATGTGCTAGTGGGTTTGTTTTGCCAGTATTTTATTGAGGATTTTTGCATAGATGTTCATCAAGGATATTGGCCTTATTTTTTCATTGTGTCTCTGCCAGGTTTCGGTATAAGGAGGATGCTAGCCTCATAGAATGAGTTGGGGAAGAATCCCTCCTCCTCAATTTTTTGGACTAGTTACAGTGGGAATGGTACCAGCTCTTTGTACGTCTGGTAGAATTTGGATTTGGCTGTAAATCTGTCTGGTCCTGGGCTTTTCTTGGTTGGTAGGCTATTTATTGCTGATTCAATTTCAGAGTTCATTATTGGTCTCTTCAGGGATTCTGTTTCTTTCTGGTTCACTCTTGGGAGGGTGTATGTGTCCAGGAATTTATCCATTTCTTTTGGATTTTATAGTTCCTGTCGCTTGCCCTTTCAGTGGACTATTTTTGTTTTTTTAAATGGAATGCTTCACAAATATGCCCCTTCCTTGCACAGAGGCCATGCTAATTTTCTCTGTATTTTTCCAATTTTCATATATGTGCTGCTGAAGCGATCACCCTAAGTACTGTTTGATTTTTGCACTCCTGTCAACTTAATTAGGGCTGCACCAATAGAGTGGGTTATCAAACTTTTGGATTTTTGCCAATCTCATTTGTAAAATATACTTTATTGATATGGTTTAGATTTGCATACCTTTTTTAAAAAAGCAAAAGCCTGGACATCTTTTCAAGATGTTTAAAGGCCATTTGTTGGCCAGGTGCGGTGGCTCACACCTGTAATCCCAGCACTTTGGGAGGCTGAGGAGGGTGGATCACGAGGTCAGGAGATCCAGACCATCCTGGCCAACCAACATGGTGAAACCCCGTCTCTACTGAAAATACAAAAAAATTAGCTGGGCATGGTGGCACACACCTGTAGTCCCAGCTGCTCAGGAAGCTGAGGCAGGAGAATCGTTTGAACCCGGGTGGCAGAGGTTGCAGTGAGCCGAGATCGCACCACTGTACTCCAGCCTGGTGACAGAGTGAGACTCCATCTCAAAAAAAAAGAAGCCATTTGTTTTTCTTGTTTCTTTCTTTTTGTTTGTTTGTTTGTTTGTTTGTTTGTTTTGCAAACTGTACTTAATTCCTGTACGTGATTTACTCTTCTGTTGGATTCTTGCTCTTTTTCTTGTTGATTTGTAAGGGCTCTTTATATAATAGGGAGATTAGCTCTAAGTCTGTGATATGATCTTCAAATTTTTCTTGGTTTATCATTTCCTTTAGTATTTGTGGGGTTTTTTTGGTCTTATACAGAATTTTCCATTCTTTCTTTTATGGCTTCTGGATTTCGAGTCACAGAAAGCATTTCCACCAACCCCTTCCACACATACACGCACAAGAATTGACCCATATTTTCTTGCAGAATTTCTATGCTATTACTTTTTTTACATTTAAATATTTGCTCCATTTGAGGTTTATCCTGATATTCTGTTAAGTATGGATTCAAGTTTTTTGTTTTTGTTTTTGTTTTTGTTTTGGAAATAGGCTCTCACTCTGTTGCCCAGACTGGAGTGCAGTGGTGCAGTGACGGCTCACTGCAGCCTCGACCTCCTGTGCTCAGGTGATTCTCTTGCCTCAGCCTCCTGAGTAGCTGGGACCACAGGTGCACACCACCATGCCTGGCAAATTTTATTATTTGTGGAGACGAGGTCTCGCTACATTGTCCAGGCTGGTCTCTAACTCCTGGGCTCGGGCGATCCTACCTCCGCCTCCCAAAGTGCTGAGATTATAGGCAGGAGCAGTCGTGCCTGACTCAACTTTATTTTTTGTAGATGGCTACCCAATTTCCCTAACCACTTAGTCAAAATGCCCACCTTTCCTCCCACTGAAGTGCCACCATTATAAAGTAAATATTTTGTAAATGAAAAATGCCCACTATTCCCTTGTAAAACAAGAAACTGTGGGTCACCATTTTTTGGAAAGAATGTTTCAGTTCTCTTTTTAACTCAAGACAGCTCTTCCACTTTGTCCTCCAAGGATAATATTTACTCCAGAGTGAATGAATGAGGTTAACAACCCACCTGCTTGTTTCTCCCTAGTGGAATGTTAACATTTTGCCTCTTGGCACAATTCTCAAGATTTATCTTAAGACCCTGTCTCCTTTCACTCAAAGTATTTGTCTCTTTATCACAAAGCCTGAAGAAACATTTCTTGTTACTCAAGGACCATGCCTTTTATGAGCCCTAAGAACAGGAGTTATCAAAGTGTGGTCTTCCCCAGACCAGCAGTCTCAACATCAGCTGAGAATTGTCAGAAATGCAAACTGCTATCCTTGAGCTACAGAATCAGAGACCCTGTGTGGACAAGCCCAACAATCTGAATTCAACAAGCCTCTCAGGTGTTTCTGAGCATGCTCAAGATTGAGACCCATGACCTTAGAGGTAATATTTAATTTCATAATGGCAGTTTACAACGGTGACGAGAGATCGCACTTTCTTATTACAGGCAAAGCGAAGGCTGGAGCTAGGAGAAAGCGGTCATCAGTACCTCTCAGATGGTTTAAAAACCCCCAAGGGCAAAGGAAGAGCTGCACTACGAAGTCCAGATAGTCCAAAAAGTAAGGATCTTTTCATCTCTTTCCTTATTCTCCCCCACCCGCTCGGTTTTTGTTTTTCTTTAAGCTCCAAAATCTCCCTCAGAAAAAACGCGGTATGATACGTCTCTTGGTCTGCTCACCAAGAAGTTCATTCAGCTCCTGAGCCAGTCACCCGATGGGGTATTGGATTTGAACAAGGCAGCAGAAGTGCTAAAAGTGCAAAAGAGAAGGATTTATGATATCACCAACGTTCTGGAAGGCATCCACCTCATTAAGAAGAAGTCTAAAAACAACGTCCAATGGATGTGAGTAGGAGTCCTCCCCATGCCCCGGCTCTTAGCCATGAAGAGTCTGTGTTTGGGTTTCTAGGGGCTGCAGTCTGTCTGAGGATGGGGGCATGCTGGCCCAGTGTCAAGGCCTGTCAAAAGAAGTGACCGAGCTCAGTCAGGAAGAGAAGAAATTAGATGAACTGATCCAAAGCTGCACCCTGGACCTCAAACTGTTAACCGAGGATTCAGAGAATCAAAGATATCCTTTGTGCCGCCAGTTCTCTGGGGGTTAATTAGATGGAAGATTCCTTGACACTCTTTACGTTAGCTTATGTTACATATCAAGATATTCGAAAAATTAGTGGCCTTAAAGACCAAACTGTTATAGTTGTGAAAGCCCCTCCAGAAACAAGACTTGAAGTGCCTGACTCAATAGAGGTAAGGAGACAGCGTCTTTGTTCATCTGCAAACTGATTCGAACTTCTCCCACTTCTGTTCATAGAGCCTACAAATACATTTGGCAAGTACCCAAGGGCCCATTGAGGTTTACTTATGTCCAGAAGAGACTGAAACACACAGTCCAATGAAAACAAACAACCAAGACCACAATGGGAATATCCCTAAACCCGCTTCCAAAGGTAAAAACTCCACTTTTGTCTTTTAGAAACTAATTTTTTGTTTCCATCAATGTTTTCTTTTCAGACTTGGCTTCAACCAACTCAGGACATAGCGATTGCTCAGTTTCTATGGGAAACCTTTCTCCTCTGGCCTCCCCAGCCAACCTCTTACAGCAGACTGAGGACCAAATTCCTTCCAACCTAGAAGGACCGTTTGTGAACTTACTGCCTCCCCTGCTGCAAGAGGACTATCTCCTGAGCCTCGGGGAGGAGGAAGGCATCAGCGATCTCTTCGATGCTTACGATTTGGAAAAGCTCCCACTGGTGGAAGACTTCATGTGTAGTTGATTATGCTTCGTGTGAACTCTCCTTAAAAACCGATATTTTTTTATCATGGAACCAGAACATCTGTCATGCAGTGTTGTCCCTTCCTACCTTCTTCCTCCAAGAGAGTATCATGAAGTAAACTACAAACTTCAGAAGAAAGCTGACATTTTAATGAATTTTTTAAAAAATTAATAAACAAATTGTCTAAACGCACAGTTGCAGGCTCCCTTGGGAAAGCCCTGCTTTGCTCCAGGCTCCAAGATCTCCTGGCTAAGTCAGCAAGTGAGAAAATGTGCAATCAGGTGTCTCTCACCCCGAATTGTCCTTCCTCCTTCCTCCCCGGATTGGCTTGCTGTGCCTGACGGATGGGCTGTAGAATGGGGTCTGGCCACCTGGCCTGCTGGGAAACAGCAATCTTCCTTAATAGCATTTCAAGCCGTGCCTTCTCCGCAGAATGCATGTCTTTGAGGTCTGCTAATATGGAATGGAACTGCAGCAAATGCAAACTTGAAGTCATGCAAAAGTATGAAATGGATTTCTTCAGCTCTTCTTAGGAATATTTAAATTACTGTCATAATTCAGTTTAAGCTATGAACTGTGTGTCCCAGTAGGAGGTCAAGAAAACCTCCACAGCCTTCTGGATGAAGAACCTGTTTTCAAATATACTTGTTGCAGATACAGAAGACTAGTAGAGTTCTGCCACTCTAAGCTGTTGTGGATTTTCCTGTCTCCATGAACCACTCCCATTCCCCCGTCCCCAATGTGTTTGTGAGTTTCCAGTTGATTTGTAGCAAATGCCTACTTAGTTCTTTGTGGATTGTTCTAGACTTTTAATTTTTTTAGCTGCCATTTAAGCATTCCTGTGGCACCCATCACCATTTCAATTTAATTGTTTACTTTGAAGCGGTTTTTGCAAATTCATATTACTTAAGCAGAGGGAGAGAACCTCTACTGATCAGAGCATCTAAACCTGTGTGATCTAAGGTTTATCAGCCTCTGCAAGGAGCTTTGTCCCATCGTGCTTCCATTCCCAGGAGGGGGAGCTTGGAGCGAGTCAGTCCTGGGGCTTGCTGACATGGGTGGCCCATTGGAAAGGAGAACCAGGTCAGATGATGTAACAGCCCCAAGGAGCAGCAGGCATGGGTCCCTCCATCCTTGGGCTTCCCGGGCCCCTGTGACAGGGGAAAGGGCTCTCTTACACCGCACTCAGGGAGACCACTTCTCAGGATGGGGTCAGATGGAGAGACCTCTAGGGAGAAAGACATCCCCATTGTGTGAGTGGCATTTCCTTAAGCTGGCAGGAACAGGGAGCAGCCCTGTGTCGGGGGCTGGAATAGTTCTGGCCAGACCCCGTTCCCCTTCCTCTATGAAGGAATAAGTTGGACCAAGGGAAGTCGGGGACGTAAAAAATGAAGCAAAACAATGCCAGGGTGTCTCCCGCTTTACTCTTCAGGAATGGTGTCCCAAGTTGGAGGCTTTGTGTCAGCTGCAAATCCTACCAGTTATGTCCAAGAATGGCTTTCCCTCGGGCAGGTGGCAGCGGCCATCTCCCACTGGGAATATGGCGTAGTATCTCCGGTCCATTCCTTGGATGCTAAGGACTGCGGGAATGAGGGAGTCAGATAAAGAACAAACCTCGAAACGAACAGTTAAATTGAAATGCTATGTGCCTGACCCAATGGTAGGCACATAGTAGGCACTCAACTCATATGTTTAATTGAATTGAAAATATCCCTTAGGAAAAAAAAAAAACACACAAAAAACCACAAGAGCCCCAGCCAGTTTACTCCAGGTAGATTTCCACAATATGCAAAGTGGTGGTGGGGTCAAGACAGATGACACCAGCACTTTAAACTCTTTGTGTGGGTATGCGTGGGTGTATGTTTGGGAAGAAAAACAAAGGTGCAGACTATCTTCCTTTTTTTCTTCTTCAGCCTCCATCCCTGGCCTCCTCCCCTCACACACACTGGACTTGGTACAAAATGTCGGTGTGGTCCTAGATGAAGCATTGGGGTGGGGGAGGGAGAGGGAGCTTTGTGTTAAGTGCCTACTGGAAATGCACTGTGGGGTTTTTTCCTGTATGGGAAACCATTTATGCCAAGCTTTTCCCCATTTCCCATATTTATCTCATCTGGTTAGCTGCCTCTGCTTCCAGCTTTGTGTAATTCTCTTTGCCAGCTGCACAAAGCTGATTTTTTCCAAAGTCTAAAGACTGAGCTCACCTGGCTAGATTGTTGTGTGTTTTGTTGAATTTTTTCATAATGTAATGCCGTATTTATTGTTTTTAAAATGAAAGGAATACTAATAAGTCTTAAAAGTTCCTTCATGCATAAGATTTTTTTCCAGTTACTGGGTTTAACTGGTGTACATTAATTAGATGTCCATACTGTATTTTGTTTGCATTAAGTAATTTTCTTTTTGACTTAGTATCCGGCACACAAAGTGGGTTAGTACTACAGTATTTGCGTTACTTTAAGTACTAAGTATGCAGGTTTCCTGGTACCATTGAGTTGCTGCTATTAAAGCTCACACACGAAATGGCTAAAAGTTACAAGTGTGCAAATTATGACTGCGTGAGCCTTAGAAAATAAAATGTATAAAGGGCAACACATGAGCTGTCAAACAGTGTTAGGAGTGTGTTTATATGTACAGAGTTGTGCATAGCAATCGTTTTATTTAAGTTGATATGTAGTCTACTCACATTTTCATTATTTAGCAATTTTGTACAAAAATAGCAATTAATTTGTAAACACTGCCAGAATACTTTCTAGCTGCTTTGTAATTTTTTAAGAGTGTTATTTTGTTTTTGTTTTTCTGTTCTTTGTTGTGGCTCTTGTTTTCATTTTTGTTGTACGTGTAGATCTGTAAATAAAATTGCAGTATTTAAAGCTTAAGCTTTCAGGAAAAAGAAAATAAGAATTCAGTGTGTGCATGACAACTCGTGTGTATGAGAAGGAGGGATATGAAGGAAGATGGCTTGCAGAGTAAGTCGGGTGGCAATTGTCAGGGTGTGGGAATTTCTTTTCCTACGGGGTACGTGATTTTGTAAAAAGGAAGTATTTCTCCCAAAATTGGGAGTAGGCAAACTACTAATCAGTTTAGCTTTGTGTTGTATGCTAGTTTAAAAAAGAAAATATGTAATATAATGTAAAAAAAAACAAAAAAAAGCTTTTATGATGGATTTTGTAAATAGATTTGTTACAGGGTGACCTGTTCTCTAGCTGTGATCTTACCACTTCAAATGGGTGTAATTTGAATAAATTTTGTATGGTAAAGGATCAATAAAATGATTTTTTTTAAGAGTTCAGGCTTGTGGATGGGTTTTCTTTAATATTAT